GGCCCCGCCCAGGCCCTGCCCGACCCCCGTCCTCGCCGGCCTTCGCCCAACCCCGGCCTCCCGACCCTGACCCCGGCCCGGTCTTCCGGGCACCCAGCTCCGTCGACTCCCGCCTCGCCTCAACGGGTCCTCCTAAGCCCCGGCCCCGGCCTTCCCCTGCCCCGGCCTCGGCCATCCTCAGCCCCAGTTTTCCCCTGCCCCGGCCCCGGTCCTCCTCAGCCCCGGCTTTTTCCTGGCCCTGACCCCGGTCCTCCTCAGCCCTGGCCCTTCCCGTGCCCTAGCCCCGGTCCTCCTCAACCCGGCCCCGGCCTTCCCCTGCCCCGGCCCCGGCCCCGGCCCAGGCCCGGCCCTGCCCGCCGCGGCCGCGTCCTCCGGGAAGATGGCGGCGCAGTGACAGGCGGCGCGGCGCGGGTCCGAGCTGGGCCGGGAGGGACGGCCCGCCGCGGCCCAGGGTGCCTCACCTGTCAGCGCCGCCGCCCCGCCCGACCGGCCGCCCGCGGGCTCCTCGCCTCAACCCCGGGGCCCGGCGGCCGCGCCACACGCGGGGACGGCGAGGAGAGAGACGGCAGGGAGAGGCGGCGCGGCCGGGCCGGGCCGGGCCGGAGGTAGGGGAGAGGGCGGGCGCGAGCTGGCGGCGGCGGCGGCGGCGGATTCTTCCCCTTTCGGGCCCGAAAATGTCTCAACCCCGGGACTCCAGATCCCCAACGCTCCTTCCCGTTCGCATGAGAACACACAGCTCCCACTTCCGGGGCCCTGCGGAAGTCCCGCCCCCGCGCGGACCCGCGCCTCGCGCCCTGAACTCGCGCACTCACCCGCCGGTCCCGCGGACTGGCGCTCAGCCCCGGGAGAGCCTCACGTCATGGTGTTGCGGCGCGCTGATTGGGCGCACCCGACGCTCGGCCCGCCCCGCCGCCTTCTTGGCCTCTCCGCGCGTACACCCTGCTCGCGGCCTTGCGATTGGCGCGTGCGCGCACATCGCCCCGCCCCGCGCACGCCGCACGTCCGCCCCGCCCGCCCCGCCCGCCCCGCCCGCCGTCCCCGGCGCGACCGGAGCGCCTGACGCTGGGGGGCCGTGTGGGCCCTGACTTCCGGAGGGCTGGGCCCTGGTCCTCCGCCACCGCGTGCGCCCCTTAAAGACCCCTGCCCGCCGCCCAGGACGGATGGCGACCCCGGCCCTAGCCTGTCCCCAGACCCTGGACCAAGGCCCCGGCCCTGCCCCGAACCCCTCATCCCACCCCCAGGACCCAGGCCCCGACCCTGGCCACCCAGGACACGCCCTGGCCCTTCCCCGAACTCCCACCCCACAGCTGGGATCAAGGTCCCGGCCCTGCCCGGAACACCTCACCCCACACCCGGGACCCAGGCCCCGGCCCTGCCCCGAACTCCCACCCCACACCCGGGACCAAGGCCCCGGCCCTGCCCCGAACCCCTCACCCCACCCCCGGGACCAAGGCCCCGGCCCTGCCCAGAACTCCCACCCCACACCCGGGACCAAGGCCCCGGCCCTGCCCAGAACTCCCACCCCACACCCGGGACCAAGGCCCCGGCCCTGCCCCGAAGGCCCCACCGGGGACCCAGGCCCCGGCCCTGCCCCAAACTCCCACCCCACACCCGGGACCAAGGCCCCGGCCCTGCCCCGAACGCCCCACCCGGGACCCAGGCCCCGGCCCTGCCCCAAACTCCCACCCCACACCCGGGACCAAGGCCCCGGCACTGCCCCGAACGCCCCACCAGGGACCCAGGCCCCAGCCCTGTCCCGAACTCCCGCCCCACACCTGAGACGAAGGTCCCGGCCCCGAAGTCCCAACCCCACACCCGGGACCAAGGCCCCGGCACTGCCCCGAACCCCCGCCCCACACCCCTAACCAAGGCCTCGGCTCAGCCCCGGAATCCCCAACCCCACACCTGGGATCAAGGCCCCGGCCCTTCCCCAAACCCCCAACCCACACCCGGGACCAAAAGGCCCCGGCCCCACGTTTCCTAGAGGCGCTGGGTTCGGGCCCACGTTGCAACGAGTCAGATGCTCTTGGTAGCTCAGGGAGGTGTTCACACTCCTGCCGTTTCCGTGAGGATGGTGACGACTCCGAACTATAGCAGCATACTCTACCTACCCCTGATCAGTTTATGGAAGAAAAGGAAACCAAACAAAGTATGTTGCGTTTCCCTTAAGCTTGCTGCCTGTAAAAACTCTTTCCTTCTCCCCGTCCCCCCAGTGGTTTTGCCGTTGTTACTGCTCACCTGGTTTGATTCAGTGGCGTCGCGGTTGGTCTCTGCTACAGTCCATTACTCACAGTGCCAGCACATGTTTCCTTAAAAAGCTTCATCACCATCCTCCTGCAATGCGACCTTCACCGGCTCCCCGTTGCCTGCCCAGGAGGATAAAGTCCAAGTTCTCCTGTGGAAAGAAGACCCTTCACACGCTAGTCCCAGCCTGTCTTCAGCCCAGCCCCCTGTGTTTCCTTTCCTGCCTTATCCTAAGACATCCTTACCTTCCAATCACACTCACTTTCCGAGCATTTTTGAAGGTATTGAGGGAGTTGATGAGTCTACACTTGAATAAAATACAGACTTTACACTCCAGACTGCACAGTTGACAGGTAAGTCCACAGTTCATAGTGTGGACAGTCCTATACAAAGAAATGGAGAGGTGCCCCAGCTCCAGACGCTGCGCTGCTCTGGAAGTCGAGGGCGGCATTCTTTTGGAGCCTGAGCACTTAGGTCCTAATGGATGTGAGTCCCCTGGCCTCAAATGTGCTTCCTGTACTTGGATGTCTCCTTCTGGCGGAATCTCGCTTATTTTTCAAGTTACAGCCCAAATGTCAACCACTGAAGTGTTTTAGACAGTTGATTTTCCTTCTGGGCCCTATTATTAGCACTTGTTTGTAGCTCTGTTGAGCTACATCACATCATACAATTTTCAGCTGACACTACTGTCATCCCAAAGAAATGGTCAGGCCTCAAGGGCAGAGGCAGCGAGGGCAGTGATCTTGGGACAAAGTCTCTACCAAACAAATACAGCATGTGTATTTCTCTAGCAGAGGCCTACATTTCAAGTGGTGTCTGAGAACATTCTTTTCTTTTTCTTTTTTCTTTTCTTTTCTTTTTTTTTTTTTTTTTTTTGAGTCTCCCTCTGTCTCCCAGGCTGGAGTGCAGTGGCACAATCTTGGCTCACTGCAACCTGCGCCTACCGAGTTCAAGTGATTCTCCTGCCTCAGCCTCCCGAGTAGCTGGGATTACAGGGATGCACCATGATGCCCAGCTAATTTTTGTTGTTTTTTTTTTTTGTTTGTTTTTTGTTTTTAGTAGAGTCAGGGTTTCACCATGTTGGTCAGGCTGGTCTCGAACTCCTGACCTCAAGTAATCTACCTGCCTCCGCCTCCCAAAAATGCTGGGATTACAGGTGAACATTCTTTTATTTTATCCCGAAGCATTTTCTGTGAAAAAATAAACACTACTTCTCCAATGTGTAGCCGCATTGCTCAAAAATTCATTTTTGATG